AAACCACCATTAGGATCAATGGACAAAGATTGCTCCAAGAGATTACTTTTAAGCTTGTGGAAACTCTGGAGCAGGACTTCTGGTGTCTTTGTTTCTATCTTGGCTCACACAGATATATGAGGAACATATGTCAGGGCCAGGGTTAGGCCCAGGGCACCTTTGAAATATTGCCATCCCTAGACAGTCCAGGAGACTGTTTACTTTGGGCCCTGTAAAGGACCTATCTCCTGTGCTATAATAAAGATACACAGTTAACTTCATCACACCCTTTGCCCTTCACCCGTGGTCATTAACACACAGGGCCTGCTCAACCATGTTTGTAACAAGGACCAGTTCATATCCTCCTTCTGTATGCAAACCATTCTTCAAAGTGAAAGTCACCTGGGTACCACCTGCCACCCAGAGGCTAGACAACTGCCTACTAGGTTACAAACTGTCCCCACACCTTCTCAGTTTATCTGCTTCTTGGTCTCCCTAGGAACCTCTACATGGACACCAGAATGCTGGTGCTGTCTTACGAAATATTAACCACATTTATGGGCCAAAATATCACAATTTCTAGACATGCTTCTTCATTTTTAAGATGGGAGATGCTTGCTGCTCCCTTCACTGAGACTTCAGATTGGGCATCACACATGGTATAACTGACTGCTCAGGATATGCCAGGCCTTTTGCTATGTAGTGTCTGTTAACCTCATGCGGTGCTCCCAGCCCTGTGAGGTACGCATTATGCTCTGCATTTTTTTCAGATGAGAAAACAGGCTTGGAGGTTGGGTATCTTTCCCAAGGACACCTGGAGGAGAAGGTGTAGAGCTGGGACGCGTCTGGATCCCCCGACTATGGCCTGAGAGCGGGATGTGAGTGGCCTGGGCCCTCGCGAGACCCCGACCCCGCCCGCGGCAGGTGGCCGGGCACAGCCGAGAAGTAAGCCCTGCCAGCTCTCCCGGGTGCGGGGACGCGCGCGCCCACCTTCGCAAACGAGACTTCCGGGATCCCGGAGGGGGCGGAAGTCGAGGCCTCTCTCGCTTCCGGCTCGGCCATTGTTTTTGGTCTAACGGGCAGTAGAGTGTCCGGCTTCGGTGCCGAGTGCCACCGCGAGTGGGCCGAGACGCGGAGGGAGGCGCGGCCGGAGCTCGGGTCGCCGACGCTGGCCAGGACCGCGCTTCTTCCCGGCGGCAGGCGGCGCGGTCCCCGTGACTCTCAGAAGCCGCCCGATGTAGAGCCGCTTCTTTGTCTCATACCCCTGACCATTCGTGCGTGGCACGGAGCCGGGTATCTGCGGGTACAGCGATGAACAGGGCAGACGTGGCCAGGTGAGCGGCGCTGCTGAAGCCTGGTTTAACACGAAAGGTAGATCGCTGTTTTCCCAGCTCTTGCAGTAGCAAGAACTCTGATTTCACTCTTGTTTCTGTAGGCCACACTACCATCACCCCTTTCTCCAACCCTGAAAAACAGTTCCTGAGACCTGAACTATTGACCATCATTTTAATCGGACCAACTGCAGCTGTAACAAGCTTCTCTTTGGGGTCACAATGACCACTGCAGGCAGGGGAAATTTAGGCCTCATCCCCAGGAGCACTGCTTTCCAGAAGCAAGAGGGGCGCCTGACTGTGAAGCAGGAGCCAGCAAACCAGACCTGGGGGCAGGGCAGCAGTCTCCAGAAGAACTATCCTCCTGTCTGCGAAATCTTCCGGCTACACTTCAGGCAATTGTGTTACCACGAGATGTCTGGGCCGCAGGAAGCATTGAGCCGGCTTCGGGAGCTCTGCCGCTGGTGGCTCATGCCAGAGGTGCACACCAAGGAGCAGATCCTGGAGCTGCTGGTGCTTGAGCAGTTCCTGAGCATCCTCCCTGGGGAGCTCCGGACCTGGGTGCAGCTGCATCACCCTGAGAGTGGTGAGGAGGCTGTGGCTGTGGTGGAGGATTTCCAGAGACACCTCAGTGGATCAGAGGAGGTGAGCAGTTGAGTCTAGAATGGCGGCCTGATTTTTGAACCCAATTGTATTTCCCTCTCTCTAGGTTTCAGCCCCAGCACAGAAACAGGAAATGCATTTTGAGGAGACAACAGCTCTGGGTACAACAAAGGAATCTCCTCCTACCTCACCCCTCAGTGGGGGCTCAGCCCCTGGAGCCCACCTGGAGCCTCCTTATGACCCAGGGACACACCACCTCCCCAGTGGGGACTTCGGTACTTATCTCCCCAGCTTTGGCCTTAAGTCATGTCCCACTCATAGCTTTCTTTCCTCCCTCAGCTCAATGTACTTCTCCAGTTCCTACCCTTCCTCAAGTGGGGAACTCAGGAGACCAAGCAGGGGCAACTGTACTTCGGATGGTCAGGCCCCAGGTGAGCTTGGTTCTTTGTGTTTTTACCAAGTCTGTTCCTGAGCGATTGGAGCTTGTCATTCCAGGATACTGTGGCATATGAGGACCTATCTGTAGACTACACTCAGAAGAAATGGAAAAGTCTCACACTCAGTCAGAGAGCCCTGCAGTGGAACATGATGCCAGAAAATCACCATAGCATGGCCTCCTTGGGTAATGATTCTGTTTCCTAGTCACTTAAAGTCAACCAATTCTTTTTTTTTTTGTTTTTTTTTAGGAATGGTTGCTTTCAACATTTTCCAGGTTGTGAAAGGTTTGCCACGATTCTCAGGGGTGTGGTTCTAAGCTGCATCAGTGGAACAAATACAAAATGCTGTCCTCCTCCCAGGCTGGAAGGCAGTGCACTTTCTCCTCTTAACAGCCAGACTAGCGGGTGAGGAGTCAGTGCTGTGACCCAGGCCAAGCTGGAGTGTCCGCATGGCTTTTTCTCTGACCAGTGGGGATTCCATCTATCTTGAGGCGTGCTGGCTGGGCCCCGTTTCCACACCAGCACATGGTGAGACAGGGTAGCTTATCAACAGGCTGCTGGGCCTTAATACTGACAGTGAGTGTGGGGGGTCACAGCCAGGAAGGGACTAACACAGATGCCCGCCCAGCCCCCACTGCTGGCCTAATTTTAGAATACCACGGAAAAAAGCTTTGATGAAGACAACAGGAAGTCAACACAGCAGAGAGTGGTGTGGACAACCCAGAAGCCAGCCTCACGCATTCCATGCCCACAGTTAACGATGACAACAACAGCAGTAAAACAAAGGTACAGGTGAAAAGCAGCGCTCGGGGTGTGCTGCTGCAAGCTGGGGAAGGTGCGTGCTCAACTTGGATGGGACACACCTAGTCTTTCTTCAAGTCCCTGGATTCAAAGAGCTTCAACCGTTCTTGCACCGTCAGGCCTTCCTTCAGACTCTTGGACCTGATGTTTCTGAGTTGCCAGGTGACACAGGATCTGTCTTTCTTCAAGAAGTCAGGGTTGCTTTTAGATTTCATTATATCATATCCGGACACCATGGCACTGTCAGGGGACTTTTCCCCCAGTGCTTCCGTTGCAGCCTTAAGCTGCTCTTTCAACCTGCTGATGTCACAGTCAGCCTTAGCCTTTGCGATGCTGAGCTCTGTGTAGATGTCTTTGTGGTGTCACTTGCGTACTTCTTGTCCCACAGTGCTGTCTGCAGCTCATCCTTGAGGGAGCTAATCTCCTGTTTCAGGTACTGTATTTCCGATTCCTATATCCGCAATAAGACTTCTAGTTCATAGGCATCCTTGCCCTGTGCAAGGGGTGACCCAGTGGCCTCCCCACCGCCGTCCCCAGTCAGCAGCGTCCGCAACCGTGTGATCTCTGCAGCCAGGCGGTTGTTCAGCTCCTGGTTGTGGGCATTGAGCTCCTGGTTCTCACGCTGGCACTGCCGCAGGGCCTGCTGCCCGGCCTCCAGCGCCTGGGCCAGATGGGCATTCTCCAGGCACTTCTGCGAGTACTGCTCCGAGAGGACCTCCAGTTCCCGCTGCACCGACTGCAGCTCCTCCAGGTACTGGCGCCGCAGGGCCTCAACATCCGAGTTGACGCTGCTGATCTGGGACCGCTGGCTCTTCTCCAGCTCCCGCTCCATCTCCTCCCGGTGGGCGTTCTTCATGGCTTCGATGGCTGAGATGGTGGCCGCTGTCTCCTCGGCTAGGAGTCGGTCTTTCTCTTCTCGAAGTTTCTCTAGCTCCCGCTGGTGCTGCCTCTGGAGATCTTCAATCTTCTTCTGGTGCGTTTCTTCCATTGCTGCAAACCCTCACTTGCACGTGGCCTGCAGCATGTAGCCCTCACGGGCGCTCTGCTCCCGGCCCAGGGCCACCCTCAGCTGGTCCTGCAGGAGCCGGTTCTGCTCCAGAAGGTCTGAGGCCTCCTTCTGGCTCTGCTCCAGCTCCTTCTTGAGCAGAGAGGTCAGCTCGTGTGTGGAGAGCCGGTCACCCCCATCTTCAGAAGACAGGTGGACGGGGACGATGGGCACCTGCTTCTCTTCCCGGAGAGGCGTGGTCTCCACCTGATGCCACCGCTGCTCGATCTCCACGTGGACGTTATGCGTCTTGAGGTCGCTCACAGGCAGCCCTGGGCTCCGGTCCACCTCCATGCGCAGGGCTGCATCCTCAGTGCCTGGCCCGCCTGTGGCGTCCAGCATCCCGAAGTGCTTGCGGCGCTCCTCCCGCCTCCGTGCACGCTCCCGCTCCAGCTCCCCAGGCTCCGCCTCAGGGCGCAGGGGCTCGTGGGTGTCAGCAGGCCCCACACCGCCCACCCGCTCCTGATTCAGGGCCTGCTGGATGGGACGGAACTCAGCCCAGTCAAAGGTCTTGGAGAGGCCCTCTCGCCTCCGCTCCCACGTGCGGCTCCTCTTCTGCTCAGGGTCCGGCTCCCCCGGCTCTGCCTCTTGCTTCTCAGTAGGCCTCGGGCAGGTCTCAAAAGAGCAGCTGCTCTTGTTTTTTTCCTCTGGCAACCAGCTGGTCACATCCGGGGCGGTGGTCGGGTGCACATGCTTCATGATGGTCTGGATCCAGTTCCGCCGAATCCCAGATGTCATGGCCGACGGGGTAAACTCGCCCTCCTTTGTATGTATCTGGAAGCCATAGTTTCTCTGAACTGGATACTCTGTGACATCGTAACATGCAGACAAGTCAATTTCTCCATCCAAGTCGGCTGCCTCCTCAGCCACTGAATCCCTGTAGTATCTCAGGCTTTGATCGGCGAGGACAAACCAGTGTTTCTTCCACTGGCTGTCCTCATACTGCTTAGTCAGCCAGCCTTTCTTGAAATTCAGCAGGTCGGGCGTCACGGAGGGCTCTGTGGACCTCCTGTCCAGTGACTTGGCTCTTCGGTGTGGAGACGGGGGAAGCCGAGGCGTCTGGGAGAGGAGCTTGGGGGGGGGCTTCATTGGTGAAGTCCTGCTTGCTAGGGAACGCCCTTTTCTCGCTGCGGCCCTGGCGTGTGTCACTGGATGGCGAGGGCCCCACTGCATTGGTCTCCATGTGCTCTGCCTTCTCAATGTCCAAGGCCTCAAACTTTTCAATCACCTGGGACCTCCTGTGGTTGGGGGTGCTGGGGCTGGGAGGGGAGAGCGGCGGGGGCAGCTGCTGTTCTTCGGCCTTCAAGTCGTGTTTGGTCTTCTCCAGAGAGAAGTAGCTGCTCTCCCCCCGGACTTTGCGGCCACAGTCCATGCGGTCGCTACTCATGGCGCTCTCCTCTTCTTTGCTCTCCAGCCCAGGTTCCCGCAGGGAGCTGGCAGCAGGAGGCTGGCTCTGGCTGGGACTCTGAGCTGGACTCAGACTGCTGCCATCTGGCTGGTCCTTGGTCCTCATTTCTTCCTGCCAGAGTGTGGACTTGGTGGTGGGGACTTTCTCAGCACTGGGGATGCTGCTGCTGCTGCTGCTGCTGGTGGTAACAGCCACCTTGGCAGGCCCAGGCTCCTGCGGTGTGGGGGGCTCCACTTTCCATTTCTTCTTCTGATTCTGCTTGTTGGTCCGGGGATAGACCATGAGCATCTCCAGCCACCCACTGACGATCTCCTTGGTCTCCGCCCGGATGAAATGCTCCTTCTCAGGCGTCAGAATACACAGGGAGAACCTCTGGCCCGTGCGGCCCTCCCCATCCACCACATCTGTGCACTGGTTCATGTTGATGGTGCCCTGAGGAAGGGTCGTGGGCATCTCATCCAGGGCGTAGCGCAAGAGGCCATGCTCGTAAAGGATGAAGAACTGTCGCTGCCATTTCGGAGACCGGTGCACTGAGTTGTCAAAGTCGGTCCCATCTGGAGCCAGGAGGAGCCAACCGCCATAAATGGGTTTTGCCTGCGTCAGGTCCTCGTCGTTGAGGAGATGCGACTCGCGGGGCTGGAAGCAGTTCTGACACTTGCTCTTGTTGAAGATGTTGGCCTGGAATTTCCTGCACGGGTTCTCCTTGGCTGCCGACATGGTCGGCGCGGCGGCGGCGGCGGCGCAGGCCCGGCCGGCCTGGCGCTCCCGGCGGGCTAGGGGCTCAGCGCGGCCGCCGCCGCATCCCTCGCCGGCCCTGCCACAGGCCCTGACCGGCCTCCTTCCCTGCGGGCGGCTCGCTGCACGCGCCGAGGCTCCTGAGCCGCCCGGGCCTCACAGCGCGCGCGACGCCCAGCTCCCGCCCGCACCGCCGCCGCCCAGCCGCCGTGGGCCCAAGGACGCGGCCTCGGGCCCGCTGCTTCCCGCTGCGGCCCGCCTCTCAAGCTCCGGTCGCCGCCGTCCCGGCTCGTCCGCGCCGCCACAGCTGCCCTCAGCGCCCCGCGGCCGCTGCAAATGACCAATTCTTAAGATATGTGAAAAACCATTCAGTTGTAGCAAACATCATACACCAGAGACTTTGTTTGACATCAGATAAATCACACGGGTTAGAGAACTTTTTGGTTTTTAGAGGTCAAGGAATCATTCATCATGAGCTTCCATATTTTGCACATATTTCTGAAAAATATTCCTGAAGTGGAAAAGTTTTGTTATACAACACATAGTTCCTGGTACATGAGGGAACCCACGAAAAAAGGTATCAGTAAACAGTGTTACAGAACTTCCAATTTAATATATATATGTTTTAGTCAAACAGAAT